TGGGGACGACGGCTGTCTCCTCAAACAGGACCCCGAGGATCACGGCTGTCTCCTCATACAGGGACCCCAAGAATGACGGCTGTCTCCTCAAACAGGGACCCCGGGGACGACGGCTGTCTCCTCAAACAGGGACCCCAGGGACGACGGCTGTCTCCTCAAACAGGAACCCCGGGGACGACGGCTGTCTTCTCAAACAGGAATCCCGAGGACGACGGCTGTCTCTTCAAACAGGGACCACGAGGACGACGGGTGTCTTCTGAAACAGGAGCCCCGGGGACGATGGCTGTCTCCTCAAACAGGAACCCAGAGGATGACGGCTGTCTCCTCAAACAGGGACCCCGGGGACGACGGCTGTCTCCTGAAACAGGGACCCCGAGGACGACGGCTGTCTCCTCAAACAGGAGCCCCGGGGACGACGGCTGTCTCCTCAAACAGGAGCCCCGGGGACGACGGCTGTCTCCTCAAACAGGGACCCCGAGGACGACGGCTGTCTCCTCAAACAGGGACCACGAGGACGACGGCTGTCTTCTCAAACAGGAGCCCCAGGGACGACGGCTGTCTCCTCAAACAGGAACCCCGGGGATGACGGCTGTCTCCTCAAACAGGAGCCCCGGGGACGATGGCTGTCTCCTGAAACAGGGACCCCGGGGACGATGGCTGTCTCCTGAAACAGGGACCCCGGGGACGACGGCTGTCTCCTCAAACAGGGACCCCGAGGATGACGGCTGTCTTCTCAAACAGGAATCCCGAGGACGACGGCTGTCTTCTCAAACAGGGACCCCAAGAATGATGGCTGTCTTCTCAAACAGGGACCCCGGGGACGAAGGCTGTCTCCTCAAACAGGGACCCCGAGGACGACGGCTGTCTCCTCAAACAGGGACCCCGAGGACGACGGCTGTGTTCTCAAACAGGGACCTCGGGGATGACGGCTGTCTCCTCAAACAGGGACCCCGCGGATGACGGCTGTCTCCTCAAACAGGGACCCCGCGGATGACGGCTGTCTCCTCAAACAGGAACCCCGAGGATGACGGCTGTCTCCTCAAACAGGAACCCCGGGGACGACAGCTGTCTCCTCAAACAGGGACCCCTGGGACGATGGCTCTCTCCTCAAACAGGAACCCCGGGGACGACAGCTGTCTCCTCAAACAGGGACCCCAAGAATGACGGCTGTCTTCTCAAACAGGGACCCTGGGGACGACGGCTGTCTCCTCAAACAGGACCCCGAGGATCACGGCTGTCTCCTTATACAGGGACCCCAAGAATGACGGCTGTCTTCTCCAACAGGGACCCCAGGGACGACGGCTGTCTCCTCAAACAGGGACCCCGAGTACGACGGCTGTCTTCTCAAACAGGAATCCCGATGACGACGGCTGTCTTCTCAAACAGGAATCCCGAGGAGGACGGCTGTCTCCTCAAACAAGGACCCCGAGGACGACGGCTGTCTCCTCAAACAGGAACCCCGGGGACGACGGCTGTCTTCTCAAACAGGAATCCCGGGGACGACGGCTGTCTCCTCAAACAGGGACCCCGAGTACGACGGCTGTCTTCTCAAACAGGAATCCCGATGACGACGGCTGTCTCCTCAAACAGGAACCCCGCGGACGACGGCTGTCTCCTCAAACAGGGACCACGAGGACGACGGCTGTTTCGTCAAACAGGGACCCCGAGGACGATGGCTGTCTCCTCAAACAGGGACCCCGAGGACGACGGCTGTTTCGTCAGACAGGAACCCCGAGGACGATGGCTGTCTCCTCAAACAGGGACTCCGAGGATGATGGATCCCGAGGACGATGGCTGTCTCCTCAAACAGGAATCCCGAGGACGACGGCTGTCTTCTCAAACAGGAATCCGGAGGACGACGGCTGTCTCCTCAAACAGGGACCCTGAGGACGACGGCTGTCTCCTCAAACAGGGACCCCGAGGACGACGGCTGTCTCCTCAAACAGGGACCCCGGGGACGACGGCTGTCTCCTCAAACAGGAACCCCGAGGATGACGGCTGTCTCCTCAAACAGGAATCCCGAGGACGTCGGCTGTCTGCTCAAACAGGGACCCCGGGGACGACGGCTGTCTCCTCAAACAGGAACCCCGGGGACGACGGCTGTCTCCTCAAACAGGAACCCCGAGGATGACGGCTGTCTCCTCAAACAGGAATCCCGAGGACGTCGGCTGTCTCCTCAAACAGGGACCCCGGGGACGACGGCTGTCTCCTCAAACAGGGACCCGAGGACGACGGCTGTCTCCTCAAACAGGGACCCCGGGGACGACGGCTGTCTCCTCAAACAGGGACCCCGGGGACGACGGCTGTCTCCTCAAACAGGAACCCCGGGGACGACGGCTGTCTTCTCAAACAGGGACCCCGAGGATGACGGCTGTCTCCTCAAACAGGGACCCGAGGACGATGGCTGTCTCCTCAAACAGGGACCACGAGGACGACGGCTGTCTCCTCAAACAGGGTCCCCGGGGACGACGGCTGTCTTCTCTAACAGGAGCCCCGGGGACGACGGCTGTCTCCTCAAACAGGGACCCGAGGACGACGGCTGTCTCCTCAAACAGGGACCCGAGGACGACGGCTGTCTTCTCAAGCAGGGACCCCGAGGACAATGGAACGTTTGAGACCTCTTCTTGGGTGCTTTAAGCTGACATGTCCACCATCAAGTCTTCTCACTGTGGGGACAGCTTCCCCAACATCCATGCTGCCGGGTCTTCCGCCAGCCATGCCGCCTCCTGAGTCTATATTCCACGCCGGGTCTTCCGCCAGCC